AGATAACCAGGATAATGTCCCCATCTGAAGTGCCTTCATTTGGTCACATATGCTAAGTCTCTTTTGCTATGTAGGGTGAAATGTCACAGGTTCTGGCCATTAGGACATGAATATCTTTGGGGACCATCATCCTGCCTACCGCAAAGTCCCTCTCATGCCACTCTTGTGACTGAGAGAACAGAAAAAAAATAGCAGACCTACGTGAGGTCCTTAATAATTCTCCCTGAGGCTGGGCTCAGTGGCTCATGCCTGTAATCCCAGCACTTTGGAAGGCTGAGGTGGGCGGATCGTTTGAGCTCAGGAGTTCAAGGCCAGCCTGGGCAACATAAGAAGACCTTGTCTCTACCAAAACTACAAAAACTTAGCTGGGCATGGTGGCGCATGTCTGTGGTCCCAGCTACTTGAGAGGCTGAGGTGGGAGAATCGCTGGAACCTGGGAGGCGGAGGTTGCAGTGAGCTGAGATCACGCCAGTGAACTCTAGCCTGGGTGGCAGAGTGAGACTCTGACTCAAAGAAAAAAAAAAAAAAAAAAGCCAGGGACGGTGGCTCACACCTGTAATCCTAGCACTTTGGAAGGCTGAGGCGGGTGGATCACCTGAGGTCAGGAGTTCGAGACCAGCCTGACCAACATGGTGAAACCCTGTCTCTTCTAAAACCACAAAAATTAGCTGGGTGTGGTGTCCGGCGCCTGTAATCCCAGCTACTCAAGGGAAGCTGAGGTGGGAGAATCGCTTGAACCTGGGAGGCAGAGGTTGCGGTGAGCCAAGATCGCAGAGCCAGGGCCACAGAGTAAGACTCTGTCTCAAAAAAAAAAAAATTCTCCCTGGAAGAGGCGCAGTCGCAGTTTTGATAATACACTCTACCACACACACTAGTGAAATGAGGAAAACAAGAGGAAAGCGGAAAGAGAGTGACTGTTTTGTCAAGAGATCCAGGAAGAGACAGCAGAAGTGAAAATCTTTTTCATCAGCCAAGTGGCTCCTCGGATTTCTTAATCTCCCCCCGAACTTCCTCTTCTCCACCCAGAACAGCCATTGGTGAGTGGGGCAGGGCAGGAGGGAACTGAAGAGTGAGAAAGCATTATTTCAGCAAAAGGTCTTTCCTCCCTTGCTCTCTCCTCCAACCACTGGCTCAGCCTCTCCGCCCGCTGCCTGTGAATGATGCAATGGAAGGTGTGCTGGGGTCGCCCTGTGTCCCGTGCATAGGAGCATCTCAGCCTCCAGGTCCTCTCCTTTGGGGCTCACGGCACCCCCATGCTACGAACCGCAGGCAGGGACGGCCTCTGTCGCCTGTCCACCTACTTGGAAGAACTCGAGGCTGTGGAACTGAAGAAGTTCAAGTTATACCTGGGGACCGCGACAGAGCTGGGAGAAGGCAAGATCCCCTGGGGAAGCATGGAGAAGGCCGGTCCCCTGGAAATGGCCCAGCTGCTCATCACCCACTTCGGGCCAGAGGAGGCCTGGAGGTTGGCTCTCAGCACCTTTGAGCGGATAAACAGGAAGGACCTGTGGGAGAGAGGACAGAGAGAGGACCTGGTGAGGGGTAAGGAGGTGGCGGGACAGGCAAGGCTAGAATTTTCTCCCTCTTCCGCCTAAATCTCTCCCAGCATTGACAATGCATAACCATTTGCCGAGCGTTCTTCCCCGGACTGCATCCGTTTAGTCTACTGAGAGGCAGCTCAGCGTTCCCAAGGAGACAGATGTCTAGCTTTGCTCTTTCTGTCTGTGTGATGCTGGAGAATCGATATGCCCCTGGGCCTCCATCTCCATCTGTAAAACAAGGGCATCAGGCAAGATCGGCAGTTCTCATGTTACTGTGCGTAAGAGTCTCTCGAGACACTTGTGGCCTGCTAGCTCATCTTCCACAATTTCTCTTCCAGATACCCCACCTGGTGGCCCGTCCTCACTTGGGAACCAGTCAACATGCCTTCTGGAAGTCTCTCTTGTCACTCCAAGAAAAGGTGAGCCTCAAGCCATGTACCTACATGTATTCTCTTCCACAAAACCTTCATTCCTCTCCCCTAGATCCCCAGGAAACCTACAGGGACTATGTCCGCAGGAAATTCCGGCTCATGGAAGACCGCAATGCGCGCCTAGGGGAATGTGTCAACCTCAGCCACCGGTACACCCGGCTCCTGCTGGTGAAGGAGCACTCAAACCCCATGCAGGTCCAGCAGCAGCTTCTGGACACAGGCCGGGGACACGCGAGGACCGTGGGACACCAGGCTAGCCCCATCAAGATAGAGACCCTCTTTGAGCCAGACGAGGAGCGCCCCGAGCCACCGCGCACCGTGGTCATGCAAGGCGCGGCAGGGATAGGCAAGTCCATGCTGGCACACAAGGTGATGCTGGACTGGGCGGACGGGAAGCTCTTCCAAGGCAGATTTGATTATCTCTTCTACATCAACTGCAGGGAGATGAACCAGAGTGCCACGGAATGCAGCATGCAAGACCTCATCTTCAGCTGCTGGCCTGAGCCCAGCGCGCCTCTCCAGGAGCTCATCCGAGTTCCCGAGCGCCTCCTTTTCATCATCGACGGCTTCGATGAGCTCAAGCCTTCTTTCCACGATCCTCAGGGACCCTGGTGCCTCTGCTGGGAGGAGAAACGGCCCACGGAGCTGCTTCTTAACAGCTTAATTCGGAAGAAGCTGCTCCCTGAGCTATCTTTGCTCATCACCACACGGCCCACGGCTTTGGAGAAGCTCCACCGTCTGCTGGAGCACCCCAGGCATGTGGAGATCCTGGGCTTCTCTGAGGCAGAAAGGAAGGAATACTTCTACAAGTATTTCCACAATGCAGAGCAGGCGGGCCAAGTCTTCAATTACGTGAGGGACAACGAGCCTCTCTTCACCATGTGCTTCGTCCCCCTGGTGTGCTGGGTGGTGTGTACCTGCCTCCAGCAGCAGCTGGAGGGTGGGGGGCTGTTGAGACAGACGTCCAGGACCACCACTGCAGTGTACATGCTCTACCTGCTGAGTCTGATGCAACCCAAGCCGGGGGCCCCGCGCCTCCAGCCCCCACCCAACCAGAGAGGGTTGTGCTCCTTGGCGGCAGATGGGCTCTGGAATCAGAAAATCCTATTTGAGGAGCAGGACCTCCGGAAGCACGGCCTAGACGGGGAAGACGTCTCTGCCTTCCTCAACATGAACATCTTCCAGAAGGACATCAACTGTGAGAGGTACTACAGCTTCATCCACTTGAGTTTCCAGGAATTCTTTGCAGCTATGTACTATATCCTGGACGAGGGGGAGGGCGGGGCAGGCCCAGACCAGGACGTGACCAGGCTGTTGACCGAGTACGCGTTTTCTGAAAGGAGCTTCCTGGCACTCACCAGCCGCTTCCTGTTTGGACTCCTGAACGAGGAGACCAGGAGCCACCTGGAGAAGAGTCTCTGCTGGAAGGTCTCGCCGCACATCAAGATGGACCTGTTGCAGTGGATCCAAAGCAAAGCTCAGAGCGACGGCTCCACCCTGCAGCAGGGCTCCTTGGAGTTCTTCAGCTGCTTGTACGAGATCCAGGAGGAGGAGTTTATCCAGCAGGCCCTGAGCCACTTCCAGGTGATCGTGGTCAGCAACATTGCCTCCAAGATGGAGCACATGGTCTCCTCGTTCTGTCTGAAGCGCTGCAGGAGCGCCCAGGTGCTGCACTTGTATGGCGCCACCTACAGCGCGGACGGGGAAGACCGCGCGAGGTGCTCCGCAGGAGCGCACACGCTGTTGGTGCAGCTGTAAGTATCCCTGGGGTATCCCCTGGGGCTGCAACACCAGAGAGTGGCCTGTCTTTCCTTCAAGCAGACCAGAGAGGACCGTTCTGCTGGACGCCTACAGTGAACATCTGGCAGCGGCCCTGTGCACCAATCCAAACCTGATAGAGCTGTCTCTGTACCGAAATGCCCTGGGCAGCCGGGGGGTGAAGCTGCTCTGTCAAGGACTCAGACACCCCAACTGCAAACTTCAGAACCTGAGGTGAGTGCAGGCTGGTCTGGGCGTTTCAGGTGGACCAGCTCCTTTCTCCTCTTTTCCACCCCAGGCTGAAGAGGTGCCGCATCTCCAGCTCAGCCTGCGAGGACCTCTCTGCAGCTCTCATAGCCAATAAGAATTTGACAAGGATGGATCTCAGTGGCAACGGCGTTGGATTCCCAGGCATGATGCTGCTTTGCGAGGGCCTGCGGCATCCCCAGTGCAGGCTGCAGATGATTCAGTGAGTCTCTATCCCCGGGAGCAACTTCTTAAGGCGTCCCCTTCAACCTCTCCTTCCTCCCAAGGTTGAGGAAGTGTCAGCTGGAGTCCGGGGCTTGTCAGGAGATGGCTTCTGTGCTCGGCACCAACCCACATCTGGTTGAGTTGGACCTGACAGGAAATGCACTGGAGGATTTGGGCCTGAGGTTACTATGCCAGGGACTGAGGCACCCAGTCTGCAGACTACGGACTTTGTGGTGAGTTCTTCCTGGGGTCAACTATAATAAAACCATAATGCTTGTTGAATTGGACTTTGTGCAGGCTGAAGATCTGCCGCCTCACTGCTGCTGCCTGTGACGAGCTGGCCTCAACTCTCAGTGTGAACCAGAGCCTGAGAGAGCTGGACCTGAGCCTGAATGAGCTGGGGGACCTCGGGGTGCTGCTGCTGTGTGAGGGCCTCAGGCATCCCACGTGCAAGCTCCAGACCCTGCGGTGAGTCCCGTTTTGCTCACCACGCTAGGAGTTCCCACTCCGCCCTAGCATCCTGTCTTTGCAGGTTGGGCATCTGCCGGCTGGGCTCTGCCGCCTGTGAGGGTCTTTCTGTGGTGCTCCAGGCCAACCACAACCTCCGGGAGCTGGACTTGAGTTTCAACGACCTGGGAGACTGGGGCCTGTGGTTGCTGGCTGAGGGGCTGCAACATCCCGCCTGCAGACTCCAGAAACTGTGGTGAGCATCGGGGAGTGACGGGGTGGCAGTGGTGTTACCTTAACCAACTCCTTATCTTCACCAGGCTGGATAGCTGTGGCCTCACAGCCAAGGCTTGTGAGAATCTTTACTTCACCCTGGGGATCAACCAGACCTTGACCGACCTTTACCTGACCAACAACGCCCTAGGGGACACAGGTGTCCGACTGCTTTGCAAGCGGCTGAGCCATCCTGGCTGCAAACTCCGAGTCCTCTGGTGAGGGATGATGACCAGTTCTTTCTGGAGGACACTGGAATAATATCAACTCTTGTGTCCACAGGTTATTTGGGATGGACCTGAATAAAATGACCCACAGTAGGTTGGCAGCGCTTCGAGTAACAAAACCTTATTTGGACATTGGCTGCTGAATGGTCCTATCTGCTGGCTCTCCCCTGAGATCTGGACAGAGGAAGATGGGAGGGTGCTCATCACCCCCCCAGCATAATGATCAGCCTCCTTCCTAGAGACAGACTCATGCAGATTGAGATCAAAAGTCCCTCTGCTTGGGATCAAATTAATGTTTGACAGAGCTGGCCAGGCGTGGTGGCTCATGTATGTAATCCTAGCACTTCGAGAGGCCGAGGCAGGTGGATCACGAGGTCAGGAGTTTGAGATTAGCCTGGCCAAGATGGTGAAACCCTGTCTCTACTAAAAATAAAAAAAAATTAGCCAGGCATGGTGGCGGGCACCTGTAGTCCCAGCTACTCAGGAGGCTGAGGCAGGAGAATCGCTTGAACCCGGGAGGTGGAGGTTGCAGTGAGCCGAGATCGCGCCACTGCACTCCAGCCTGGGCGACAGAGTGGGACTCCATCTCAAAAAAAAAAAAAAAAAAAGTTTGACGGAGCTTTAAGGGATGACCAACTAA